AAAAAAACTTGGGTCTCTGGGACCTGACGGTTCTGGGGCCTGAGGGGCTCAAGATTTAAGTTCCGACCCCTGAGCAGCCCTGGCTCCCGCTGAGCAATTTGGGTTCGGCTGGAACTCCGCAGACCCACCCTGGAGCGCAGCCTTTAGAGGGGGATGGGTTACTGGAAAGTGTGCGTCCTCTTTGAAGTTGCCAATCCTGTTTGTTTTTGTTTTGTTTTGTTTTGAGACGGAATCTAGCTGTGTCGCCCAGGCTGGAGTGCAGTGGCGAGATCTCGGCTCACTGCAAACTCCGCCTCGCGGGTTCAAGCGATTCTTCTGCCTCAGCCTCCCGAGTAGCTGGGACTCCAGGCGCGCGCCACCTCGCCGGGCTAATTTTTGTATTTTTAGTAGAGACGGGGTTTCACCATATTGGCCAGGCTGGTCTCAAACTCCTGACCTCAGGTGATCCACCTGCCTCGGCCTTCCAAAGTGCTGGGATTACAGGCGTGAGCCACCGCGCCCGGCCGCCAATCTTGTTTTAAGGTTCTTAAAGGTTTGTGTACACAAGGCTTCACACTACTCGCCAGTTAATGTTCCCATATCTTCCGGGCTAACAGTTTCTCCCGGAATTTGTGCCACGTGTTTCCTGGGGCTTCAGATACGTTCGGCCGGGCTTGTACCTGGGACCCATGGGCACCCCGTTTTGAGTGCCCACTGGTAGCAGCGATCTTGAAGCCGGATCCCCAGGGGTACCAGAAAATTCTGGTCTCCAGGGGGCGCCCCCTTGATTTACCGAAGTCTGGCAGCTGTAGCTCTTACGAGCCCCCCGCCTCGTAAGAATCGCAAACCCCCAAAGTCGGGTCTTCCTGCCGTCTAACCTTGGGCGCTGGTGTCTTACCTGCTCGGCGGACCAGATGGGCTTTGCCCGGGGCAGGGGACTGGCAGCAGAGGACAGCGGACGGGAAGCAGCCACCGGGAGCCCGCGGGGCGGGACGCGCGGGCGGACGGGGCGGCTCGGGCTAGGGCACCGCCCCAGCGCCTCCGCGCACACCCGGAAGCGGCGGAGTAGAGCGGAGCCTGGCGGGCGTGGGAACCCAGGCCCCGCCGAGGCGGCCAGGTTAGTGCAGCAGGTGGGTGGGTGGGCTCCCCGGTGCGGGCGGGATGAACTGGATACCTGACTGTCTGCATCTCCAGGAGGTGAGATGGCAGCTGGGCAAAATGGGCACGAAGAGTGGGTGGGCAGCGCATACCTGTTTGTGGAGTCCTCGCTGGACAAGGTGGTCCTGTCGGATGCCTACGCGCACCCCCAGCAGAAGGTGGCAGTGTACAGGGCTCTGCAGGCTGCCTTGGCAGGTGCGTGGATGGGCGGGCATGTGGAGAGGAAGACCGCCCGGCGCCTGACCGCCCGCCTCCGCAGAGAGCGGCGGGAGCCCGGACGTGCTGCAGATGCTGAAGATCCACCGCAGCGACCCGCAGCTGATCGTGCAGCTGCGATTCTGCGGGCGGCAGCCCTGTGGCCGCTTCCTCCGCGCCTACCGCGAGGGGGCGCTGCGCGCCGCGCTGCAGAGGAGCCTGGCGGCCGCGCTCGCCCAGCACTCGGTGCCGCTGCAACTGGAGCTGCGCGCCGGCGCCGAGCGGCTGGACGCTTTGCTGGCGGACGAGGAGCGCTGTTTGAGTTGCATCCTAGCCCAGCAGGTGCGGCCGGGCTAGGGTCAGGATGGGGTAGGGTCCCCCGTGACGGCACGTTCCATTCCCCTAGCCCGACCGGCTCCGGGATGAAGAACTGGCTGAGCTGGAGGATGCGCTGCGAAATCTGAAGTGCGGCTCGGGGGCCCGGGGTGGCGACGGGGAGGTCGCTTCGGCCCCCTTGCAGCCCCCGGTGCCCTCTCTGTCGGAGGTGAAGCCGCCGCCGCCGCCGCCACCTGCCCAGACTTTTCTGTTCCAGGGTCAGCCTGTAGGTGAGGCGCAGGTGGAGAGGCGGGGTCACCAGGCCCTCACCCCGTTTCCCCACTCCCTCTGCAGTGAATCGGCCGCTGAGCCTGAAGGACCAACAGACGTTCGCGCGCTCTGTGGGTCTCAAATGGCGCAAGGTGGGGCGCTCACTGCAGCGAGGCTGCCGGGCGCTGCGGGACCCGGCGCTGGACTCGCTGGCCTACGAGTACGAGCGCGAGGGACTGTACGAGCAGGCCTTCCAGCTGCTGCGGCGCTTCGTGCAGGCCGAGGGCCGCCGCGCCACGCTGCAGCGCCTGGTGGAGGCACTCGAGGAGAACGAGCTCACCAGCCTGGCAGAGGACTTGCTGGGCCTGACCGATCCCAATGGCGGCCTGGCCTAGACCAGGGGTGCAGCCAGCTTTTGGAGAACCTGGATGGCCTTAGGGTTCCTTCTGCGGCTATTGCTGAACCCCTGTCCATCCACGGGACCCTGAAACTCCACTTGGCCTATCTGCTGGACCTGCTGGGGCAGAGTTGATTGCCTTCCCCAGGAGCCAGACCACTGGGGGTGCATCATTGGGGATTCTGCCTCAGGTACTTTGATAGAGTGTGGGGTGGGGGGGACCTGCTTTGGAGATCAGCCTCACCTTCTCCCATCCCAGAAGCGGGGCTTACAGCCAGCCCTTACAGTTTCACTCATGAAGCACCTTGATCTTTGGTGTCCTGGACTTCATCCTGGGTGCTGCAGATACTGCAGTGAAGTAAAACAGGAATCAATCTTGCCTGCCCCCAGCTCACACTCAGCGTGGGACCCCGAATGTTAAGCAATGATAATAAAGTATAACACGGATTTTGATGTGAGAAATACAAGTAGTAGTGGCTTACACCTGTAATCCC